TGGAAGTGTAATTAGGGAAACACTCTGACTTGTGCTATCTCTGCAGCAGGTTTGGGAATTGTAGCCCCATCGGTGCTTGTAAGACTAATGACTGCACAAGAAATCTTCCAACCATAAAAACTGGTATTTCCTACATCCTGGAAAGGATGCTACTCTAAAACTTTGCCTGCTACTCCAAATGCTATTTTTTTTAATTGCTAACAATTTAGATAGCTTCTATAATATTTCAAAATTTGTAATAAGCTCCCTCAGAGCCTAAGCAGAGAGAAACAGAATCTCATGACCTCCTACACTTACCTAGACTGTGGTACTTTGGCCCTGTCCTCTTATCTTGACTGAGAATGGCATATGATTTTGTTTTATCTTATTTTAGAGAGAAACATTTAGATTATATGTCTTTTATCTATGATCTGGTTCCGATTTTTTTTTTCCCTCAGAAAGACAGTGTTCAGTTCTATTCTTCAGAGCAGAAAATCAGTCTCTTAACAAATCATCCACAAAATGCACTTCGAAATTCTGGAGAAAAAAAAGATGCATTGTGCACAGCCTAGCAACTGTGAATTGATTAATTCTAACCCATGTTTTTTCTCATTAGGTCTAAAATCCCACCATGCTAACTGCCCATTATTTTCTGTACTGTTTATTTTCTGCACACCAAATAAAAGGCCTTGACCCTTCAAGGAATAACCCAATTTCTCCAGAGGAAAGATATTATTTGACCAGAATATCCTTTTACAACAAAATAAGGATCACAACCTTACCATATAAAGCTGTTGAAAACAAGACTAAGTAAGTTCTGAATGTAACCAATTAGAATTTCTACAATATGTGGGTGCTGCTGATCAAATTGTTAAAGGGTTGTGTGCTTGTGGATTAGTTTTTTTTTTCTTTTTTCTTCTCAGTTTTGGCTTTAGTATCGTTTTGTTTTGTTTTGCAAGAATGAAAGGGGAAGGGCCTCCTAACCAACCCAACAGATCAGTTCCGGCAAGCCTCGAGGCTCACGGGGTTTATGCACACTAACTTCACTGAGCCAGGGAGCACGGAAGTTGTGCCACTGTGCAACTTGGGTTTTCTTTATCCTGCAGTCTTTACCTCAGCAGAACCGCACACCACAGACTCCCTCCAGCTCTTTGTGTGTGGCTCTCTCAGGGTCCAACAAGAGCAAGCTGTGGGTCTGTGAGTGTTTATGTGTGCTTTTATTCACTTCACACTTATTGAAAAGTGTGTATGTGAGAGGGTGGGGTGTGTGTGTCAAAGAGAGTGAGGAAGAGAAGGAGAGAGAGATCAATTGATTCTGCAGCCTCAGCTCCAGCATCCCTCAGTTGGGAGCTTCCAAAGCCGGGTGATCACTTGGGGTGCATAGCTCGGAGATGCAGTCCCCCTGGAAAATCCTTACGGTGGCGCCTCTATTCTTGCTCCTGTCTCTTCAGTCCTCGGCCTCTCCAGCCAACGATGACCAGTCCAGGCCCAGCCTCTCGAATGGGCACACCTGTGTAGGTATGCAAATAAATATTTTTGTATTTTCTATGCACAGATTACATGTTCTTCTCCTCCCTGGCAGGGTGTGTGCTGGTGGTGTCTGTAATAGAACAGCTTGCTCAAGTTCACAACTCGACGGTCCAGGCCTCGATGGAGAGACTGTGCAGCTACCTGCCTGGTAAATATGGGACGAGTCATACTGCTGAGGGTATATATTCAATTTCCCTCTTTATATTTTTTAGAAAAACTGTTCTTGAAAACCACCTGCTATTTAGTCATTGACAAGTTTGGATCAGACATCATAAAACTGTGAGTATGCCATGACACATAACTCTGATTCCAATAGCCTTTGTTTTGCACCGTTTCCCTCCAGGCTTAGCGCAGATATGAATGCTGATGTGGTATGTCACACTCTGGAGTTTTGTAAACAGAACACTGGCCAACCATTGTGTCATCTCTACCCTCTTCCCAAGGTGAGTGTGTAATCACTCTGAACATCTGTTTCAGTTGTAATGTTCTCTAACTTTGTTTTTATAGGAGACATGGAAATTTACACTACAGAAGGCAAGACAAATTGTCAAGAAGTCCCCGATTCTGGTAAGCACTAAGCACGTAGAACGCCAGCCTTTAACTCTCTTTTTGTTTTTTTTTTTCTCCCCAGAAATATTCTAGAAGTGGTTCTGACATTTGTTCACTCCCGGTTTTGGCCAAGATCTGCCAGAAAATTAAATTGTATGTATACAATTTCTACCTTCCTGAGCACTGCTCACCGATTGTTTTGTTTTCTTTTTCCTAGAGCTATGGAACAGTCTGTGCCATTCAAAGATGTGGATTCAGACAAATACAGCGTTTTCCCAGTAAGTATTGTTAGGAATAACCAGATGTTCACGAACCCCTCCTGTGTGTGCTCTTCAATTTCAGACACTGCGGGGCTATCACTGGCGGGGGAGAGACTGTAATGACAGCGACGAGTCAGTGTACCCAGGTAGAAGGTAACTATTTCTGCTGGTTGCTGATTTTTAAAGTCAAAGACCAATGTTAATGTTTTTTTCTTAGGCCGAACAACTGGGATGTCCATCAGGATTCAAACTGTAATGGCATTTGGGTAAGCAACTAAATTCAGCTTGAACCCCATTCAAACTGCTAATCACATCGTTTCTTTTTTAAAGGGTGTCGATCCAAAAGATGGAGTTCCATATGAGAAGAAATTCTGTGAAGGTATGAATTGTGGATGTCATTGTGGTTATAATCATAAATAATGTGAATAAATTGTGCTGCCTAGGTTCACAGCCCAGGGGAATCATTTTGCTGGGAGACTCAGCTGGGGCTCATTTTCACATCTCTCCTGAATGGATCACAGCGTCGCAGATGTCTTTGGTAAGTAATTTTGGCAGTAATCATTCCAGATGTTTGATAATTGCTACTTTATTGTTTTCCTTAGAACTCTTTCATCAATCTACCAACAGCCCTTACCAACGAGCTTGACTGGCCCCAACTCTCTGGTGCTACAGGATTTCTGGACTCCACTGTTGGGTAAGTGTCTTTGTGCACCCTCAGACATTTCAACCTTAAATATATACATATATATTTGTTTCAGAATTAAAGAAAAATCTATTTACCTTCGCTTATGGAAAAGAAACCACTGTAATCACAGGGACTACCAGAATATTTCAAGAAATGGTACGTAACTTTCCATTTAAGCCTTCATCAATCTTTAATTGTTTTCTTAATTTTAATTATTCAGGTGCATCTTCCCGAAACCTGAAGAAATTTATAGAAAGGTAAGCAGAAGATAAGAAGTTGTTTTTAATTTCTGACATTCAGATTCCATCTATGCCTTCTCAGCTTGTCTAGAAACAAGGTGTTGGACTATCCCGCCATCGTTATATATGCCATGATTGGAAATGATGTCTGCAGTGGGTGAGTTATTGAGAAAAAGTATTTTCAAGATTACCAAGATATTTTCTGTTTATTCCACCAACAGGAAGAGTGACCCAGTCCCAGCCATGACCACTCCTGAGAAACTCTACTCCAACGTCATGCAGACTCTGAAGCATCTAAATTCCCACCTGCCCAATGGCAGCCATGTTATTTTGTATGGCTTACCAGATGGAACCTTTCTCTGGGATAATTTGCACAACAGATATCATCCTCTCGGTATCAGTTTGAAGATTCTTTTACTCTTTAATTAAGTGCTCAAACCAGGAAATTCCTCTAACAGAAGGTGAAATGTAAAATGAGCTGAGGAAGCCCAAACAGGAGACAGACCCGTGAGTCAAAGACAGGGATTTCTCTGAACCTCAATGGTAAGTGCTTCCTGGTGGCCTGTTAGAATTCTCTAGAGCACAGTCCTCCAGCCTGCTCATTTCCTGCTTCTACACTCTCTTGGGGTCCTTAGCTCCGAAAGGCTTTAAAATGTCCCTGGAACCTTCTAATGGCAACTCAAATATTCTCGATACTGTACAAATAACATAAAAGTGCTAGTAATTTGCATTAGGAAGGTGTGATCCTTAACCCTGTGAGATAGATGTTTTTATCAACCACAATAATTTCATTTTATAGATGAAAAAAACCAAGGCTCAGAGAGGTTAGATAGCTTGCCAAATGCCACAGAGCTCACTGAATATGTTGTAGCAGGGCTCTGCTTTCTGTATTTCAGAGGAGAATGTATTTATTAAGTGCCAACTATGTGCCAGGCACTATTCTAGGCACAGGGTAACCAGCAGAAAACACAATAGTCCTAAGTTCCTGCCCACAGAAAGCTTATATTACAATGGGAAAATGACCCAAAAGTATATCAGAAGGTGATAAGTGCCACAGGAAGAAAACTGAGCAAGGAAGAGGAACAGGGAGCTGGCCTCAGTCTTCCCTGATGAGCATCTATAAGAAGAGGCCTGGGTACCTTCCTCTCAGCCCCATATTGACAGCACCTGCACCAATCTATCATGAAGAAGGGACTATCCCTTCCCTGGTGTTACCCCACTCACCTCCTGAGCCCAACCCACTAAAAGGTGCTGGCAGTCCAAGCACCTTCTTAGGAGTCAGGCGAGAAATTCAAAGAAGACCTGAAACTCATTCTTTCACGCCCTCCTTAGAGGGAGTGGGTGGGGAGCAAGATTTCCCATTTCAGGCCATCAAGAGCCTTTTCTTGCATATACTACTTTGTGTGAATCTTTCCAGTCTTCTCTTGTCCTCTTCCTGCAGTCCCTGTCTAAGACAAACACCCCACTTCTCCCTCAGGAAATTCCGCCTCTCCCCACCTGGGAAAAGAGTAAGGGTCCTTTAGCTAGCTCTCAAAGGCTCTGGTCTCTTAGTTGGAGGGACAATGGTGGACACCCACATTCCCTATTCTCCACCAATAAGGATGAAACCATTTTCCTCTTGAGTTACTCATGTATCACAAATATTATCATCCAAGCAAAACACTGTACAGCCTCACCTAAGTAGAGCATATTCTTCCTGTTCATGCAACTTTGACCACGCCGCCTTAGAAATAACATGATCACACATGGAACTTCACTCCATTCTGGGCTGCTTTGCATGCAGAAAGGACACCAACCTGGGCTAAGAATGTCTCTTTGAACCACGGGATATGAAAATTGTACATCTGCCCTCAACTGATTCTTTCAGATTTCCAAATGTGTCTCCTACACTAAGAAATGCTTTGGAAAGAGAAGCTGAGGGCAGGGAAGTTTGTTCCCAATTTACTCCATCACAGTAATAGCGACTTGACTTCCATTTTTCTGATTTCTAATCCCATTTTCTTTCCATGAACTCTGGTTACGCCACCTCCATAAATTCTTTCCGATATGCCATGCAATTCACTTGATTTATGAGACATGTTTGGTTTCATAAATATGAGACCAAAGGTAAGAATGACTCCATGCAATTTGGAAAGGACTAGGGGAAGGAAAAATGTATGTAAGAATGTAAGAATGAGGCCAGGCACGGTGGCTCATGCCTGTAATCTTAGCAATTTGGGAGGCCGAGGTGGGTGGATCAACTGTGGCGAGAGTTCAAGTCAAGCCTGGCCAACATAGTGAAACCTCGTCTCTTCTAAAAATACAAAAATTAGCAGGGTGTGGTGGCACACACCTGTGATCCCAACTACTCAGGAGACTGAAGCAGGAGAATCGCTTGAACCCAGGAGGCAGAGGTTGCAGTGAGCCGAGATCGCACCATTGCACTCCAGCCTGGGTGACAAGAGTGAAAAACAAACAAACAAACAAAAACTCTGTCCAAAAAAAAAAAAAAAAAGAATGTACGAATGGTATGTAAGCATGACTCCACGCAATTTGGAAAGGACTGAGGGAAGAAAAAAGGATGATTGGGGGATTTGTCCACTTCTGTGGATTCTCTAGGCCAGTGGTTCTCAACTGGGGGCAACCCACTCACCCCCACCCTGCTTTTATCACATCTGGAGATAGAAGAGGGGTGCAACTAGGCTGGGTGCAGTGGCTCACGCCTGTAATCTCAGCACTTTGGGAGGCCAAGGTGGGCGGATCACCTGAGGTCAGGAGTTCAAGGCCAGCCTGG